AGTGTGCCCACACCACCGGTTACTGGCTCCTGGATGAGGGGGCCAGAGAGGAGTGAATAACTTCCCAGACACTTATCTCCAGGGCAGGGTGCCTTCCAGTAGCCAAGGGAAGCCTCCAGAGAGCACAGATGTGAACCCTCAGCAGCAGGCATCACCCCCCAGTGGACTCGGGTGGGCCACCAGTAGCATCTTCTAGATGGCAGAGGGGTGAATGGCAGGGCCAGGAACCAGGCTGCCCGGGTTCCCATTCTGCTTCTGCCACTTCCAGCTGTGTGGCTTTAGGTGAGCCTTCACCTTTTGGTGCCTTCGTTTCCTCATTTAGCACCTACCTCCTAGAGCTGTTTTGGGAGTCAAATGCGCTGACGTATATAAAGTGCTTTGCAAGATCCCTTTGTGTTTGCGGCTGTCATTGTGGAAGAGTTGCAACTTGGGGGCCCGAGATTGGATGAAGCGCACAGCCACGCTTTGGGTTACACATTTGAAACTCAGGGGGCTTCCATATTGCAGTCTTGAGTTTGGTCTCCCTGGGAAGGTGGGGCACCAGCCCCATGCCACGTTGCACGTATCAGCTGGAGCAGAATCCTGGCTTCCTTCCGGATGGGCCTGGGGTCCATGCCCGCGCTCACTGCCAAGATCTTTCTGGCCCCTACGGACACGAGTTTGCGACCTCTGAGTCACTGGGTGGGCGCGTCGGAAAGACCAGGGCGCCTCAGTCTGGAGCTCGCAGTCGTATGGAGAGGGCAGGACCAGCCGGGGAGGAGGGCGGCGCGCGCGAGGGTCGCCTTCTTCCCAGGGCACCGGGGGCGTGGGTGCTGCGGGCGTGCGCCGAGAGGGCAGCCTTGGAAGTGGGCGCAGCTTCGGCAGACACAGGCGTGAGGGGCTGCGGAGCTCGAGGGCCGGCGCCCCTGCTTGCCTCTGCGGGAGGTGGGCGCGCCCGGGACGGAACCTGGGGCGTCAGAACGAAAGGCAGCGGCGCCGCGCTTCCCAGCCGGCCAGCCTCCCGCGCAGCGCCCCGGCCGGAAGCCTCCTCGCCGCCGCTTCCTCTCGAGAAGGCGCGGGGCGGGCTGTCCGGCCCGCAGGGCGGTCGAGGTGGGAACGGAGCAGCCCCGGGGGCCCCCTTGAGGCGGCGAGGCCGCGAAGGGCGCGGGGCTGGAGGGTAGGAGAGCGCGGGAAAGCGCCCCAGACGCCACTCGCGGCGGACGGCGGCCAGTTCCCAGGGGTTTGGAGCCGGGTGCGCAGGCGTGGGGCCTCCGGGCACGGGGCGGGCCCTTAACAGGCACCGCTGCGGGGACTGGAGTCGGCGGAGAAAACCGGGGTCCCCAGCGCTGGGGGTGGGTGAGGGTCGCTCATTTTCCCGGGACGGCTTCGGCTCAAGCGCGTCTTCTTCGTCGCCAGCCCGCGGCGCCATGGCTCACGTCGGCTCCCGCAAGCGCTCGAGGAGTCGCAGCCGGTCCCGGGGACGGGGGTCGGAAAAGAGAAAGAAGAAGAGCAGGAAAGACACCTCGAGGAACTGCTCGGCCTCCACATCCCAAGGTCGCAAGGCCAGCACGGCCCCTGGGGCGGAGGGTGAGGACCACAGGCATCGGGGAGAGGAGGCGAAGGTTTACCTCTTCCCCTCCTGGCCTTCCAGCCTCACCTTCTCCCTGCATCACAGAGAGAAGCAAGCAGAAGGCCCGGAGGAGAACAAGATCCAGCTCCTCCTCCTCTTCTTCCAGTTCTTCTAGCTCCTCTTCTTCCTCCTCGTCCTCCTCCTCTTCCTCCAGTGATGGCCGGAAGAAGCGGGGGAAGTACAAGGACAAGAGGAGGAAGAAGAAGAAGAAGAGGAAGAAGCTGAAGAAGAAGGGCAAGGAGAAGGCGGAAGCACAGCAGGTGGAGGCTCTGCCGGGCCCCTCGCTGGACCAGTGGCACCGATCAGCTGGGGAGGAAGAGGATGGCCCAGGTACTGTGCTGCCCAGCACCTGAGAGGGAGAAGGCCTGGCCACCACCTCCGTCTTCCCTTCCAGTCCTGACGGATGAGCAGAAGTCCCGAATCCAGGCCATGAAGCCCATGACCAAGGAGGAGTGGGATGCCCGGCAGAGCATCATCCGCAAGGTGGTGGACCCTGAGACGGGGCGCACCAGGTGGGGAGCTTTCGGCCTGACTTACACCACAGTCCTTGCTGAACGGAGACCCTCCCACCCCCAGGCTTATTAAGGGAGATGGCGAGGTCCTAGAGGAAATCGTAACCAAAGAACGACACAGAGAGATCAACAAGGTGGGTGTGGCCCCTCTGCCTGCCATCCGCCCGTACCCCTCCTCCTGTGTGCTTTCTTCCCCAGCAAGCCACCCGAGGGGACTGCCTGGCCTTCCAGATGCGAGCTGGGTTGCTTCCCTGAGGGCCCCCGCTGGCCAAGGCCTGTGGACGACGCTGGCGGCCCAGCCTGGGCAGGTTTCAGGGTGCCAGTGGGAAGCCTGATGGGTGCTGGTGGCCTTTCCCCCGTGGATTGGTCTCTGGCCCAGCCCAGTCTCTTCTCAGGGGCAGGGGGTGGAGGTTGGGGTCACCGGCCTGCTTGGCACCCCCATCTGAAAGAGCAGCACTTCTCAGCTATTAAAGGCCCCCTGGATAGACTTTCTCTGTTCTGTGGCTTTTTGTGCTGAGTG